AAATCTGGAGGCGTCTCTCGGGGACGCCGGGAAAAGGGCGTCCCTAGGGGCCAAGCGGAGACCCGCGCGCCGGCGTCCACCCTGTCTGCGTCAGTACTTCTGGAAAGCAACCGCCTCCGGGTGCTTTAGCAGGAGGGCCTTGGGAGTAACCGCAGGGACGGCCCGAGCCTCCACGGCCCCACCAGCACCCGGAAGTTAACATGGGTACCCTCCAGGGCACTCCCTCCGCTCTCCCTCGCCCCCCTCCACAGGCCGAGTCATCGGCGAAGCGGACGCACAGCCTTAATTATGAGCTGAGCGGGAGAAGGAGCCAGGCGGCGGGGGACAGTGAGGTATGGCCCGAACTGGGATTCTTGGCACTGATTACTCCTCTCCCCAGGGCATGGATGAGAAAGGGTGGGCAAGTATGTATCTGGGAGGACGAAGGGTGCCGGGTCAACGGCCGCCAAACGGACCCAGCCCTTTAAGCAATCTGCACCCCACCCCACCCCAACCCCCATCCCCCAATAGGCCGTGAATTCAAGGGTGGGAAAGCGCACTCCCAGCAGCCCCCCGGGAAATAAAGCTTAGTGGGCTAGAGCCGAAGGGGTGATGACACAGTCCCCAGCTCCCCGGGCAAGCTGCACCGGGAAGCAGCAACTGGAGAGAGAGGGGCGATGTCTCCAAGCACAGCACTCCAGCCGCTAGAAGCCCGACACGAGCGTCCCCGGGCTGGGAGGACAGAGCCCACTCAAGCAAGGGAGGCGAGCGAGCCAGGCGCGAGTCTCCTGGGATTGCAGCGGCGGCCCCAGGTCGCGCTCTGCGCCAATCTTTCGCACGTGCCCGCAGCTCCCTGGCCATCCAGCGCCGCAGGGAAGGCGCTGGGCCCCCTCCTTCATTTGTACCGGGACGCCAAGGGCCTGGCGCGCCGCGACCTAGGGGGCGGGGGCGGGCCTCGCGCATGCGCGCTGCGCCTGGCGGGCGTGAGGGCGGGCCGCTGCGGCGGCGGCGGCGGCGGCTACCGAACCGCGGCCACAGAGTCTGTAACAGTAACAGAGCCATGGCTCAAGCTGGCCAGCGGGGCGGGCAGGCAGCAGACGCGGCAGGCGCGCGGGCCGCGGCAGGGGAGCCGGAGACCTCAGAATTTTAAGAAAGAGAGGGGCGAGAGGTGGCCGAGGCGGGCGGGCTGGGGCACTGCGCTCTCCCAACGGCGCGGATCCTCTTTGGAAATTAATATTAAAAAAAAAAAAGCCGAGGACGCAGAGGGGAAGGTGGGGGGTAAGAGGGAAGGCGAGACACACACACACACACACACGCACACGCACACACGGACACACACACACGGAGAGAGAGAGAGAGAGAGACAGAGCCCCACAGTGAGAGGAAGGAAGGCAACAGTCGCCAGCAGCCGATGTGAAGACCGGACTCCGTGCGCCCCTCGCCGCCTCTGCCTGGCCACATCGATGTTGTGTCCGCCGCCTGCTCGCCCGGATCACGATGAACGCGCAGCTGACCATGGAAGCGATCGGCGAGCTGCACGGGGTGAGCCATGAGCCGGTGCCCGCCCCTGCCGACCTGCTGGGCGGCAGCCCCCACGCGCGCAGCTCCGTGGCGCACCGCGGCAGCCACCTGCCCCCCGCGCACCCGCGCTCCATGGGCATGGCGTCCCTGCTGGACGGCGGCAGCGGCGGCGGAGATTACCACCACCACCACCGGGCCCCTGAGCACAGCCTGGCCGGCCCCCTGCATCCCACCATGACCATGGCCTGCGAGACTCCCCCAGGTATGAGCATGCCCACCACCTACACCACCTTGACCCCTCTGCAGCCGCTGCCTCCCATCTCCACAGTCTCGGACAAGTTCCCCCACCATCACCACCACCACCATCACCACCACCACCCGCACCACCACCAGCGCCTGGCGGGCAACGTGAGCGGTAGCTTCACGCTCATGCGGGATGAGCGCGGGCTGGCCTCCATGAATAACCTCTATACCCCCTACCACAAGGACGTGGCCGGCATGGGCCAGAGCCTCTCGCCCCTCTCCAGCTCCGGTCTGGGCAGCATCCACAACTCCCAGCAAGGGCTCCCCCACTATGCCCACCCGGGGGCCGCCATGCCCACCGACAAGATGCTCACCCCCAACGGCTTCGAAGCCCACCACCCGGCCATGCTCGGCCGCCACGGGGAGCAGCACCTCACGCCCACCTCGGCCGGCATGGTGCCCATCAACGGCCTTCCTCCGCACCATCCCCACGCCCACCTGAACGCCCAGGGCCACGGGCAACTCCTGGGCACAGCCCGGGAGCCCAACCCTTCGGTGACCGGCGCGCAGGTCAGCAATGGAAGTAATTCAGGGCAGATGGAAGAGATCAATACCAAAGAGGTGGCGCAGCGTATCACCACCGAGCTCAAGCGCTACAGCATCCCACAGGCCATCTTCGCGCAGAGGGTGCTCTGCCGCTCCCAGGGGACCCTCTCGGACCTGCTGCGCAACCCCAAACCCTGGAGCAAACTCAAATCCGGCCGGGAGACCTTCCGGAGGATGTGGAAGTGGCTGCAGGAGCCGGAGTTCCAGCGCATGTCCGCGCTCCGCTTAGCAGGTGAGCCGGCCAAGGAGCTGGGCGCGCGGGAGTTTGTTCTAACATCTTCTGTGTTTCTTCACAGCATGCAAAAGGAAAGAACAAGAACATGGGAAGGATAGAGGCAACACACCCAAAAAGCCCAGGTTGGTCTTCACAGATGTCCAGCGTCGAACTCTACATGCAATATTCAAGGAAAATAAGCGTCCATCCAAAGAATTGCAAATCACCATTTCCCAGCAGCTGGGGTTGGAGCTGAGCACTGTCAGCAACTTCTTCATGAACGCAAGAAGGAGGAGTCTGGACAAGTGGCAGGACGAGGGCAGCTCCAATTCAGGCAACTCATCTTCTTCATCAAGCACTTGTACCAAAGCATGAAGGAAGAACCACAAACTAAAACCTCGGTGGAAAAGCTTTAAATTAAAAAAAATTTTTAAAAGACCAGGACCTCAAGATAGCAGGTTTATACTTAGAAATATTTGAAGAAAAAAAAGCGTTATTTATAGTCCAAAGAAACCAAAGACTTAGCTCACCTGCATTCTGACTTTGTTTGGAGACACACACTTCAGCAGGGCGGCGACTTGGCAAGACAAATGATGAGCAGGAAAACACCACTGGATCTCACACCTTCAATCCATGACCATCCTCGCTGTGCTTGGCTGTTTAGTGGTTTGGAGCATAGTGATTTTGAGCCATTGAGCGGACATCTTTTAAGATCGAACTTTCTCATCTGTTCTACCATGCCACGAAGGTGTATGGTGTCTCAGTACTACCACCACCAGTGGTTACAGACTTAGGCAGAGCTGGTCTTCAGAAATGGTTGTTCTATAGGAGTGCAACCAACATGGTATGGGGTTGTCTGAGTTCATTGGATTAGGAGTGTGATTTTGCTCGTCTAGCCTAACGTTTGAACCTGCCAGGCCCGCAACCTAAATGCAGATTCAAACCCAGCAAAGAAAATTTGAATGACACCTAAACCAGTGCATTCTCTTTGTTTGTTAAGGAATGTTCAGATATTTTTTAAGAAATGAAACATGAGTCCATCCATTAAAAAAATCACCTAGGTACCAAAGAACACACTTAATATTATAGTGCAGGTATTTTATTGCAATGATTTTAATAACCAAAGCTATTTTTACACAAGATACTATGAAAAGTTATACGTATGAACTGATCTAGCTGTAATACACATGCCACATAGAATCATGACTATTATTTATGACTCTTGAAGCATTTGAAATATGAGTTTTCAGAACTGGCAAGAAAGAATGTAGCTTCAGGGAAGCAATTAATATCATGGCAGAGAGGTCGATGCAGTACACGTGTACATCCAGATGGCACACTCCTTTTCAGGATCCATAAATGTCACTTAAGTAGAGAGATAGACATGGTTCCATAATCTGTTCCTAGCTGAGAAAACCTGAGGATCTTTCCAAAGTAGTACCCCATTTTTACACTAGAAAACTAAATTTAACAGGGAGGGTAACTAAATTAGAAAATTTGTTCAAAGTAATGCTTTTTAGTAAAAGGTCACTAAATAAAGAACTATCCTTAGATTAATTGACTTATATTTGCTTTATGCATCTGGCACCAAAAACCTCTTTTAAATACTTTACAAATACAAATAAAGTTTAAAAAAACAACATTATTATTCAAATGAGCTATTCAGTACTTATAACTATCCTAAAAAGTTATCAAATTAACTTATTGCCAATCCCAGAAATTTTATGACTTGGACGTCAACAAAACAGCAGGTGCAACTGAGAAATGGTGGAATTGGTGGAACTGTATAGAAAAAAGCCAGTGTTCTGGTGGACGACAAGACTTTTGATCTATTGGTATTAATCAATTTATGGAACTAAGAATAGCCTCCAAAGCATTCTGCCTTCTTTCTTGCTACTGCATTTAGCTGGAAATTTTATAATATAGATTTTGCTCTCTAACAGGGACAGATTAAAAACTAGACCTGAGCTTACAAATACAAAATTTTAAATTTCTATTTGTCCAAATCACTTAACCAGAGCTGTAGAAGTCAAAGTCAAAAAAAAAATGAAGTCGTATTAGTGGTACCCCAGTGAATCACTTGATTCCCAGAAAAATTCTCTCTGAATTCAGTTGGACTGTAACTTATCTAAGTGGATGCCCCTTATGCCATTAGGTAAAGAATTGGATACTGTAAGTTAATTACCACCCCTACTTAGAACTATGAAATTAAATGTTATCCTAATGATAAGTTGTTTTATTGAGATTCATTAAAAATGCCAAAGAACAAAACTGAACCATCTTGACACAAAACATAACTCCTTAGCATCAAATCTCAGCACCTTGTCTAGGTCTGTAACAGGCAGGCAACTAGAGAGGTAAAGCAAAACCAACAAGCCATCTATCTGTGTCTCCTTCATGTCTGCTGTCGAATGAGAAGAGGAAACCAACATATACTTCTCTTTTGATGAAATACTTCATTTGCCTTGACATGTTTTGTTTTTTGTTTTTAATTTCACCCACAACTCCAGCTTAAAAATTTCCCTTCTAAATATGGCACAATTATAGTTCAGCTATTGAAAGAGACCATTTAAATGGCCACCCTTCAAGATTTACTAAAAAATAGAATCTTGTCAATGACATAAACAAAAAGGAAAAAACTGATTAACATTTTCTCTCTCTCCAGGGATGGAGGGAGCCGGGGATACAGCTACATAATGTATTTATAATTTAGGAGGGAGGAAAGCCTTATTTATTTAAAACGTGATAATTCTAAATGCAGGGAAATTCAAGCTGTGTCTACACACAATCTTACCAAATTCAATACCCCAAGAAAAGAATAGCAGAATTCAGACAACCATGTTTTTTATTTGTTGCTAGTATATATTACCCCCAAAATCAATCCAACTACATGTTACCCTTTTTTTTTT